CCACCGTCACCCTCCCCCACCGCTGATGGAGGGGCCCACCCGGAGCGCTGGGCCAGAGCTGCCTGGGTCCCAACCTCCCTGACAACTCCCTTTGTGCCCTCCTTCCCCTCTGCGATGGCACCTTCCCATTAACGACTATGGAATGGACTCACCTGTCCCATCTTTAAACAGCAACCCCAGGCTCTGTTTTTCTTTCAGCTACCGCCTGGGATTTCTTGCCCCCTAATTGTTTATTCTTGTTAACACCAACTACATGGGGCCCTGCTGCCTTCCTCACTTCCTCCCTCAGGTGTCCCCCGCATCACCGAAGGCCCTGTACCCCCGCCCCCCTGCTGTGCTGTGTACACCGCCGAGGCCTCAGCAGCACTTGGCCTGTGACCCACTCCCTCCCGTGACAGCCTCCTGTTGCCTCTGTGACACTGTCCTACTGCTCCTCCACCTCCCTGGCCATTGCGTGGGCCCCGTGATCTGTCCCTACCCGTCCCCTGCCCCACCAGGGGCCACCTCGCCTGGCCCACTGCTCCAAGGTCTGAGCTTCCTCCCCTCTGCCCAGTGCTATCACGTCACATGTCCAAAAGTGAACACTTTCTCCTCCTTCATCCCCGCCCCTGACACGCGGAATCCTCACCTCCAGCAACCCCGTCCTGTCCCTGTGCTCGGTGGCCCAGGCGTCAGCAAGACGGCTGGTCCCTGCGTTAAGAGCACTTTCAATAAGGACAGATGGAGCCTCTCGTATAACCTTCACCGGCCCCCTGCAAGAGAAGCGCGATAATGGCGCCCCCATCTACCCAGTTACCCAAACCAAAATCCCGGCGTCGCCCGCAGTCACCTCCCTGGCGGCCTCGGGGGCCCAGCTCCGAGCCGGAGTCCCCGTCAGACCTGGGAGGCAGGAGTGGGCGGGGCTTGAGGCTTGCCCGCAAGGAGGGAGAGAAAGCTTCGGGGGCGGCCCCTGAGCCCCGGTTCAGGATTGGGCAGCCCGGCCGGGAAGGGGCGGCCTTCCCTCCCGGAAGGGGCGTGGCTCTTCAGAGGCGGCAAATTGCAAGGAGACGCCGCCGCCTTCATGCTGCCGGCGGGCTGCTCGCGCCGGTGAGGCCTGCGCGGCAGGAGGGGGTGGGAGGCCGAGGTGCTGAGCCGCCGGTGCGTCCCCCAGGCTGGTGGCCGAGCTGCAGGGCGCCCTGGACGCCTGCGCACAGCGACAATTGCAATTGGAGCAGAGCCTGCGCGTTTGCCGTCGGCTGCTGCATGCCTGGTACGCGGACCCCGGACCCACTGGCCAGACCTTGGCCGTGCGACGGCTGCCCGTGTCTTTGCAGGGAACCAACTGGGACCCGGGCTTTGAAGCCACCTCCAGGGCCAGAAACTAATGGAGAGGACCCCCTTCCAGGTAAACCTCCACCACCCGCCTTCTCCAGGTGCAGAGATCCCTGCATAATTCTTGGCTTTCACAGCATGCACACCCAGTCCACAAGACCTCAAAGAGTTGGAGTTTCTGACCCAGGCACTGGAGAAGGCTGTACGAGTTCGAAGAGGCATCACTAAGGCCGGAGAGAGAGACAAGGCCCCCAGCCTGAAATCTAGGTCCATTGTCACCTCTTCTGGCACGACAGCCTCCGCCCCACCGCATTCCCCAGGCCAAGCTGGTGGCCATGCTTCAGACACGAGACCCACCAAGGGCCTCCGCCAGACCACGGTGCCTGCCAAGGGCCACCCTGAGCGCCGGCTGCTGTCAGTGGGGGATGGGACCCGTGTTGGGATGGGAGCCCGAACCCCCAGGCCTGGGGCGGGCCTCAGGGACCAGCAAATGGCCCCATCCGCTGCTCCTCAGGCCCCAGAAGCCTTCACACTCAAGGAGAAGGGGTAGGTTTCCCGGACCCTCACTGGAGGGACTTGATGCTCCTCTGAACACGGGCTTCTCCGACAGGCACCTGCTGCGGCTGCCTGCGGCATTCAGGAAAGCAGCTTCCCAGAACTCGAGGTGAGGCTGAGGTCTTTGGCTGGACGGGGGTAGTTCCTCTGTGCACCCCACGTGTGCACCCCAGCCTGTGGGCCCAGCTCAGTTCCACACAGACCAGTGATTCCACGGATGCCGCCGCTGCCAAAACCCAGTTCCTCCAGAACATGCAGACAGCTGTATCCTTGCTGGGCTTGTGGGAGCCCTGGGGGCTGCAGGGAAGTTTTCCTGACCCATATCCAGTCAGGCGGGCCCCAGCCCAGGCTCAGTGCTGTGGAGGTGGAGGCGGAGGCGGGGCGCCTGCGGAAGGCCTGCTCGCTGCTGAGACTGCGCATGAGGGAGGAGCTCTCGGCAGGTCAGTGGGTCCTGGGTCTGTATCAGGAGGAGGGCCCCACCTGCTCTCCCTGACTCTTCTGCAGCCCCCATGGACTGGATGCAGGAGTACCGCTGCCTGCTCACGCTGGAGGGGCTGCAGGCCATGGTGGGCCAGTGTCTGCACAGGCTGCAGGAGCTGCGTGCAGGTGAGACCCCGCCCCCACCCTGCCACCTGCACACCCCAAAGGCCACATTCTCCTGTGCACACAGCGGTGGCGGAACAGCCACCAAGACCATGTCCTGTGGGGAGGCCCCCCGGAGCCTCGCCGTCCTGTGGGGGTAGAGCGGAGCCTGCATGGAGCCCCCAGCTGCTTGTCTACTCCAGCACCCAGGAGCTGCAGACCCTGGCGGCCCTCAAGCTGCGAGTGGCTGTGCTGGACCAGCAGATCCACTTGGAAAAGGTGCTTCTGGAAGAGGAGGTGGGGGTGCAACAGAGACCTTGGCCCTGCCCTGCCCTGCCCCCAGGTCCTGATGGCTGAACTCCTCCCCCTGGTAAGCGCTGCACAGCCGCAGGGGCCGCCCTGGCTGGCCCTGTGCCGGGCTGTGCACAGCCTGCTCTGCGAGGGAGGAGCACGTGTCCTTACCATCCTGCGGGATGAACCTGCAGTCTGAGCCTTTCCCATGCTGCCCTCGGCCTGTTCAGATGGGGATTGGGGGTGTCTTCCCTGGCACTGTGCTCGGGGACCCAGAGATGCCTGTGCTTCCCTGGGAAACCTGGTGAACTGGACCAGGTGGCCTCACTGGCTCTTCTCAGGACAACTAAGCCTGCTGGTCAGGGCTGGCTTTCAGCCTTCCTAAGGCTCCTGGACTCCAGAGGCCAGCGGGGAGCCTTTCCTGGCTCCCTCTGTTTTCTCTCACTGTAGACCAAAGAGCCGCTTGTGTGATATTAAAGCCACTTTAGAAAGCATTTGTGTTTATTTATGTTTTTGAGACAGTCTC